ATGGTCATGGGTGTCTTGGGTCAGCTACTCTGAAATATTAAGTTAATATTTCACTTGCCTTTGACTCTGTGAGGCAGGAGGTTATCTCTGGAAAGAAAGAGAAATATCCAACTGCTAGGGAAGGTTTCTTACATTCATGTTTGATTTTTCTTCTACTCTTTTGACCACCATCAACAAGACTTTAGTTACAGTTAAAGGGAAAGTTTTATTGCATGTAAACTTTTTTCACATCGGACACTTTTCCTGGCTTTCCAGAGCAACAGCTAGATAAATAGTGCTTGCCAGAAAGTGGAGAAACTAATACTAAATGAATCCACTGCCTACATCCAGGAAGGTTCAGGAGCCAGGAATTCAAAATCCTTGGTGTCAAGTGTCACCCAAAACTTAGGGTTGGGGAGTGGAGAAAGGCTTTCGGTTAAGAACTCTAAGATTCCTGCTTCTGTCTTCTCTTATATCATCCTTTGATGCACCCCTCTACATAACATTCCCCCGGAAAAATAAAAAAAATACAAACTCTGCTGCTGTTGAGGATGCAGATGATTATTTAATAATAGAAAATGTTCTTGCAACTTGTAAACGATATTCACACCCTGTTGCCCCCTCCTCGCCCAAAATGTATAAACCCATATTAGGCCTCGAACAAGCCGGATGGACACAAATGAGCAGAACACTGGTGGGTATTTCTGGGATTAGGGCTAAGCTTCATTTTCTTTTCAGCCTTTTCTTAAGCGTCCGCATTCTCCACTATGCATTTATTACGTTGGTGCAAAACTAATTGCACCAACCTATATATGTAATTAGAGAAAAGTAATTACTTTTGCAACAACCTATGTATGTAATTAGGGAAAAGCTATATCTAGCATATTTTTAAAACTCTTTGAGAGGTGAAGGGTAGTTATTTCCTGCTGGGTAGTGTACTCCTTTTCCTAGCTTCACAAACAAAACCCGGATGTGACTTGGAAACGGAAAAAAAAAAAGGAGCGGGGGTGCGCGGAGAACACAAAGTAAAACTTCTGCTGTTCCCAGTCCTGCAGCCCCAGCCCAGCCGTCCCCCGCGGGCGTGGCAGGTCCTGAGTCAGGGCCTGTCCGTGGCCAGCATCCCTGCTGGGCGATTGAGCAGCGGGAAGCTGCTTGGACCCAGTCTCAAACTTAACCCTCATCTAGCACCCGGGCAGGCCTCCTGGGTTGCAGGGACTTGAGAAAAGGCAGAGTTCTCAGGTCCTAGGAAGCTGGGGCACGCTGGCGTGACAAGCGTCCCGGAGAAAGCCAAGCCCTCGGGGAGCTGGGGACCGCAGCAGGGCTGCAGTCACATCCTGCGCGGGTGGGCGGCGGGCCAGGCCTTCAGTTGTTTCGGGACGCGCCGAGCTTCGCCGCTCTTCCAGCGGCTCCGCTGCCAGAGCTAGCCCGAGCCCGGTTCTGGGGCGAAAATGCCTGCCCTTCACATCGAAGATTTGCCAGAGAAGGAAAAACTGAAAATGGAAGTTGAGCAGCTTCGCAAAGAAGTGAAGTTGCAGAGACAACAAGTAAGTTGGCTGTTCCGGAATATTTCCTTCTCCTAATGTATTCTCTTTTTTTTCTATACTTAAGGTGTCTAAATGTTCTGAAGAAATAAAGAACTATATTGAAGAACGTTCTGGAGAGGATCCTCTAGTAAAGGGAATTCCAGAAGACAAGAACCCCTTTAAAGAAAAAGGCAGCTGTGTTATTTCATAAATAACTTGGGAGAAACTGCATCCTAAGTGGAAGAACTAGTTTGTTTTAGTTTTCCCAGATAAAACCAACATGCTTTTTAAGGAAGGAAGAATGAAATTAAAAGGAGACTTTCTTAAGCACCATATAGATAGGGTTATGTATAAAAGCATATGTGCTACTCATCTTTGCTCACTATGCAGTCTTTTTTAAGAGAGCAGAGAGTATCAGATGTACAATTATGGAAATAAGAACATTACTTGAGCATGACACTTCTTTCAGTATATTGCTTGATGCTTCAAATAAAGTTTTGTCTTGGGAAGATGAGTGTTGGTGATTTAAGAAGACACTTTTCATGCATTAACTTTTATATTTCTCCCCGTAATCTTTTGGGTGTGGAGTATGATTGGGTTTGGAATATGATTCAGAAGGTTAGGTGGTTCGACAGATCACATCTCCAAACCCTGCGTCAATGGTTTAGAGTGCTGAGTTCTGACCTCTGGAACGTGTTTGATCTAACCTTAACTATTAAGAAACTGAGCAGGTAGAATTCCTATAACATTGACAGAAGTCAGATTATCTGAGTCAGGAACAAGGCCAAGCCACATCTATGTTAGTACTTCCCTAGTTTATCATCATTTAGATCTTCTTAATAGTGTTCCTGTAGTAGTAGCCTTGAAGAAAATACTGAGTTGGGGTTCAGGAAGAGTGCCCTGCCTCTCTGCCGTGTAGTGGCCAGGCCAGCCCTGGCTTTGAGAGCCAGTACTTATTCCTGCACAGAGCTACATCTCCCATGTGCTCTCCAGGTCTTGGGCATGGCACTACTCCAGTTCTGTGGCATTGGTGCAGACACTTGGACCTCTGCACTCATGCTTGCCAGCATTTTCCAGCAGGCCTGGGCCAAACATGCCTTTTTTTCTTCTCCTCCAAAGGAACCAGTGAATCTTTGCCCACTTTAAAGATTAGTTGGTCTTTTTCTTACTGATTTGTAGGAATTCTTCATATATTCTGGCCATTTATTCGTGTTTGGTGATATGTGTTGCGAATACCTTCTCCCAGTCTGTGGCTTACCTTTTCACAGTGACCTTCCCTTCAGTGGTTTTATCCTGCAGGGCAACACGTCAGAGTATAACTCCTGCTCAAGTTCATAACAAAGGTACCTGAAGCCCAAACCTCACAAAAAGGGACCTTTCTTTCTCACCTTGAGCATTCTCCCGCTTCTTCTCCGTCTTTTGGGTCAAAATTGCTCCAAGTTTGAGCCAAAAGAAAAACGTGGAAAAACCCTTGCTGGTTAGCTCTAGCTCAAATGGACTTAGTCATTAACTTGACCTGCAATTTTCAATGTGGCACCAGAAGCCAATGTTTCTCCTTGACTAGCTCTTTTCTCCCACTTACACATGTAGGTATACCTTACTATCAAGCGAGAGAGGCGCCTGTAACCTGTAGCAGCTTTCTAAAGTATATCAGCATCCTCGTTCTGAAATTCCTTTCCTTTCCCTCTCTGGGAAAGAACAGAATACCCCAGGCTTTTGAAAAATAGTTTACACAGACCAAAAGCAGAAACTATTTCCTTCAGTTTCCTGACACTGTCCAAGTGATGACATCAATTGGCATTACTGAGAGCCCAGGGATAATTTTAGCCCAAAACTACTACTCCTAGGAAGGAGTAGTATGATCTACTACTCTTAGGAAGGATTTAGGAATAGTAAAGGTGTATTTCTTCCAAACAGCATAGAACTATTAGTACTATTAGTCATTTAACATTTAACATGGCATGGGATTTTAGAGCTTTGGTGCCTGTAAAGTTTTACTTCTATTAGCTGTTTCATTTCTTTGCACTTATAAAGTTTTCTTCTGTTGCCTATGAAAGCAAACATTTATTCCGGTTACTGGCAAGGCAGTTTAAATCACCTGCTTCTTTCATGAAAGGCCAAGACAATACATTTATTCCCTAACTTGTTGGGAGTTGCGATTACAAGTCTATATCCTGATTTCTATTAGCACATTCAGCTATCCATTTGTGTACACTCCCAAGTCCTAGCTTTTGCTCTTCATGTCTCTTTCAACCATATGATCAATCAGTTGGACGACTTCTGGTTTTTCCTGAATAAATATCTAATCTTATAGGTGCTTCTATTAAATATAATTCTGTTTCTTTTTCTTACCATTTATCATTATAACCCAGCCAACATGTAGAAGTGCAATAAAAATATTTTAATTTTCAACTGTTCAACTGCTAAAATTATTAGCTTGTAATTAAAAAAGAAAAAATACATCCACTATATATTTAGATATATTGTAAATGTAACCTTTGGTGACTGATAATTTGTTAAGTAGAATTTAAATTATGTATCCAATTTATTCAAAGTGTATAGTTGTGTAATTATTTACTATTTGATTAAAAATAGTTATCATGCATTGTGTAGTGAGACTTAGGTTCTATAAACTCA